GTGTGGATGGATATAGGTGTGTGCTTGGGTGTCTCTGTGCCTGATCTCTAGCAGTCTGATAGTACCCTTTCCTATGTGTGTCTGGAAGGTGTACCTGTGTGTCCATATGTCTGTGTCAGGCACCTGTGTCTCTATGTTCTCTGCCTTTGGGTGACTGTGCCTTTTTTCCTGAATGTGTGTGTGTGATGTGTGTGCTTGGGTGTCACTGTGAGGACAATGACTGTGGTGAGAGCTGGAACACAAGGTGCTCTGCCCTCTGACTCAGGATCAGCGTCTCTGAGAGTAGGAGTGAGAATCCCTGGGGACAACCCTGGCTGCCCCGGGAGGGGCCCTGCCTAAGTGCCAGTGAGGAATCCTTTGTAGGTGTCCAGGGAACCCTGCTTTGCCCCAGCTGACTCTCTCCTTGACCCCCTCCTGCGCCTTGGGTTCTGGACCACTGAAGACTCTTACAGCTCCCAGTATTGACATTCTCAGGGGCTGAGCTCTTTTACTCTGCCTCCAAGATAAACAAGCCTCATGCTCAGCTGGGGGCTTCAGGTCACCAGCTGTCAAAGCCTTGGTGCCAGCTGAGGACTTCTCCACCACCCTTCTGTGCCCACCTGAGTCCTCATGCACACGGGAAAAGGGGGCATGGACGCAGCAGAGGGCCACAGTTTTCAGAAGGGAAGGGGTCCAGCCCTACTTACTAAGAGGTCCTGGATCCCCAACTTCTTCTCAAGTCTTCTCCTTCCCCTCATTCCCAGAGATGATTGGGCTTCCCTGAGATCGAGATCCTTATCTTGGGTTCCCAAATCCTTCTGGGAAATTCAGCCTGGGGAGCAAAAGACCCAGGACCAGTTGTAGCAAACTGAACTCAAGAAGGAGAGACGAGGCACGCGCTGGTCTTTCCCGAGGGGGCAGTACGGTCCCCACCTCCCACGCGTCGCGCGCTCCCGACCGGAGCGGGACGGGGCCTGTCGGGGGCGCGCCAGGGGCGGGGCTTCGGGGGCGCGCCCAGGAGGGCGGAGGGAAGGGCTGGGGGCGTGGCCTAAGGCTGGGGGCCGACGGCGGCGGCAGCAGGGAGCTGGGAAGCGGAGAAGCCGGGAGCGCGGGGCTCAGTCGGGGGGCGGCGGCGGCGGCGGCTCCGGGGATGGCGGCGGCTCCGCTGCTGCTGCTGCTGCTGCTCGTGCCCGTGCCGCTGCTGCCGCTGCTGGCCCAAGGGCCCGGAGGGGCGCTGGGAAACCGGCATGCGGTGTACTGGAACAGCTCCAACCAGCAGTGAGTCGGGGACCCTGGGAGTCCGCGCGTCCCTTCTCTCTGAGCCGCTTCCTCTTCCCCACAGCCTGCGGCGAGAGGGCTACACCGTGCAGGTGAACGTGAACGACTATCTGGATATTTACTGCCCGCACTACAACAGCTCGGGGGTGGGCCCCGGGGCGGGACCGGGGCCCGGAGGCGGGGCAGAGCAGTACGTGCTGTACATGGTGAGCCGCAACGGCTACCGCACCTGCAACGCCAGCCAGGGCTTCAAGCGCTGGGAGTGCAACCGGCCGCACGCCCCGCACAGCCCCATCAAGTTCTCGGAGAAGTTCCAGCGCTACAGCGCCTTCTCTCTGGGCTACGAGTTCCACGCCGGCCACGAGTACTACTACATCTGTGAGTGACGGCGGCCGGGCGGGCGGGTCTGACGAAAGTGACTCAGGCCCGGTCTCCTCCCCAGCCACGCCCACTCACAACCTGCACTGGAAGTGTCTGAGGATGAAGGTGTTCGTCTGCTGCGCCTCCAGTGAGTAGAATAGGCTCCGAGCCGCGCCCCCATCCTCTCTCCCCACCCGCACCCCACCCCGCAGCATCGCACTCCGGGGAGAAGCCGGTCCCCACTCTCCCCCAGTTCACCATGGGCCCCAATGTGAAGATCAACGTGCTGGGTGAGTCTGCGCAGCGCCCTCTGGTGGCCACTCCTCACCAGTCTGTCTGTTCCTCTGTCCACAGAAGACTTTGAGGGAGAGAACCCTCAGGTGCCCAAGCTTGAGAAGAGCATCAGCGGGACCAGCCCCAAACGGGAACACCTGCCCCTGGCCGTGGGCATCGCCTTCTTCCTCATGACGTTCTTGGCCTCCTAGCTCTGCCCCCTCCCCTGGGGGGGGAGAGATGGGGCGGGGCTTGGAAGGAGCAGGGAGCCTTTGGCCTCTCCAAGGGAAGCCTAGTGGGCCTAGACCCCTCCTCCCATGGCTAGAAGTGGGGCCTGCACCATACATCTGTGTCCGCCCCCTCTACCCCTTCCCCCCACGTAGGGCACTGTAGTGGACCAAGCACGGGGACAGCCATGGGTCCCGGGCGGCCTTGTGGCTCTGGTAATGTTTGGTACCAAACTTGGGGGCCAAAAAGGGCAGTGCTCAGGACTCCCTGGCCCCTGGTACCTTTCCCTGACTCCTGGTGCCCTCTCCCTTTGTCCCCCCAGAGAGACATATGCCCCCAGAGAGAGCAAATCGAAGCGTGGGAGGCACCCCCATTGCTCTCCTCCAGGGGCAGAACATGGGGAGGGGACTAGATGGGCAAGGGGCAGCACTGCCTGCTGCTTCCTTCCCCTGTTTACAGCAATAAGCACGTCCTCCTCCCCCACTCCCACTTCCAGGATTGTGGTTTGGATTGAAACCAAGTTTACAAGTAGACACCCCTGGGGGGGCGGGCAGTGGACAAGGATGGCAAGGGGTGGGCATTGGGGTGCCAGGCAGGCATGTACAGACTCTATATCTCTATATATAATGTACAGACAGACAGAGTCCCTTCCCTCTTTAACCCCCTGACCTTTCTTGACTTCCCCTTCAGCTTCAGACCCCTTCCCCACCAGGCTAGGCCCCCCACACCTGGGGGACCCCCTGGCCCCTCTTTTGTCTTCTGTGAAGACAGGACCTATGCAACGCACAGACACTTTTGGAGACCGTAAAACAACAACGCCCCCTCCCTTCCAGCCCTGAGCCGGGAACCATCTCCCAGGACCTTGCCCTGCTCACCCTATGTGGTCCCACCTATCCTCCTGGGCCTTTTTCAAGTGCTTTGGCTGTGACTTTCATACTCTGCTCTTAGTCTAAAAAAAATAAACTGGAGATAAAAATAACTGAGTGTGTGTGATTTCAAGGGGCCATCACC